GGTTTCACCATGTTGGGCAGGCTGGTTTCCATCTCTTAACCTCATGATCCACCCGCCTTGGCCTTCCAAAGTGCTGGAATTACAGGCGTGAACCACCATGCCCGGCCAAATTTGTTTTTAAATATAGTTTTGATAATTGTTCTCATTGTAATCCTAAGCATTTTGTTTTGTGCATTTATTTATTTATTTATAATACAGAGTTTTGCTCTGTTGCCCAGGCTGGAGTGCAGTGGCACGATCTTGGCTCACTGGAACCTCCCCCTCCTGGGTTCAAGGGATTCTCCTGCCTCAGCCTCCTGAGTAGCTGGGATTACAAGCACCCACTACGCCCAGCTAATTTTTTGTATTTTTAGTAGAGATGGTGTTTCACCATATTGGCCAGGCTGGTCTTGAACTCCTGATCTCAAGTGATCCGCCCACCTCGGCCTCCCAAAGTGCTGGGATTACAGGCGTGAGCCACCGCGCCCGGCCTGTTTTATGCCTTTATAAGCAGCTATTCTGAGAAAGCATTCACAGGCCTCACCAGATGCCAGAGTCCATACTGCAAAATCCAAGGGAGGCTAAACACCCCAGTTCTAAATGTTTTCAAGCCATTCAGATACTGTGCACAGCTGCCCTTTGAAGTACGGTCTATTATATCTCTTTTACAGACCCAGAAACTGAGGCGCAGAAGTTAGGGTCAGCCCCAGGTCACACAGCTAACAAGAGCTGGCCTAGGCACCCAGGGACCTGGCCCCCTAGCCTCTGTGCTTTGCTACTGATTTCAGCGCTCCTCTTGTGGCTTTTTCTTGAGGAGCCCAAGGGTCAGGGTCCCACCCCGCGATATGAGGCCAGTGGCACTGCCCCCTAGCAGGCGCGAGATGCCAGAGCCCTAGGATGTCTGAAGGGCCGGGCAGGAGGCGGACGGGCGTGGGCCAATGGCTGTCGCAGTGCCTCATCTTGCCGTCTGTGTGAGCCCAGGTATGCAGTAGGCTCCGCCCAGGACCCAGCCCGGCCCCTCCTTAGGCCTGGGCTCTGGGAGCGGAAATTCCGGCGACAGCAGGGCAAAACAGGAGCTGATTCGAGCTGGCAGAGCTGGGCCATGGAACCGGTAGAGACCTGGACCCCCGGAAAGGTGGCAACTTGGCTGAGAGGTGGGTGGGGCTGGGGTAGAGTTGGGCTTGAACTTCCCCGAGCTGAGCCTTACTCTCCCTCCAGGTCTTGACGACTCCCTGCAGGACTATCCCTTTGAGGACTGGCAGCTGCCTGGCAAGAACCTGCTCCAGCTCTGCCCCCAAAGCCTCGAGGCTCTGGCTGTGCGGTCTCTGGGACACCAGGAGCTCATCCTGGGCGGGGTGGAACAGCTCCAGGCCCTGGTGAGTGAATGCTGGTCACACTGGCTGCAGCTCAGGGAGGTGACTTGCCCTCTTTCTGGCACAGAGCTCCAGGCTACAGACAGAGAACCTGCAAAGCCTGACAGAGGGACTTCTGGGGGCAACCCATGACTTCCAGAGCATAGTCCAAGGCTGCCTGGGGGACTGTGCCAAGACCCCTATTGATGTCCTCTGTGCAGCTGTGGAGCTGTTGCATGAAGCTGACGCCCTCCTCTTCTGGCTCAGCAGGTACCCGGGTTGGGGTGACGAGTGAGGGACTACCTTAACCACTGTGCTATTCTTCCCCTGCCAGGTACCTCTTCTCCCACTTAAATGATTTCTCAGCATGCCAGGAGATCCGAGACTTGTTGGAGGAGCTGAGCCAGGTCTTGCATGAGGTAGGAGAACCAAGGGCCAGGCTTGGCCCATGGGGAGGCCCCTGCTCTCTCATTCTACTTCCAGGATGGTCCAGCGGCTGAGAAGGAGGGCACAGTCCTGAGGATCGTGAGTCTGTGGGGTGGGAAGAGAGTGGGGGTCTCAGGCTACATAGCCCGCTCCCCTCCCCCAGTGCAGCCACGTGGCTGGGATCTGCCACAACATCCTGGTCTGCTGCCCCAAGGAGCTGCTGGAACAGAAGGCCGTGCTCGAGCAGGTGCAGCTGGACAGTCCATTGGTGAGCCCTGCCCTCCCACCTCTCACTTCTGAGCCCCCGGTGACTATAGCCTCTGCCTCTGCAGGGCCTAGAAATTCACACCACCAGCAATTGCCAGCACTTTGTGTCCCAAGTGGACACCCAGGTGAGAGCCCCACACCCTTCTCAGCCGCCCATAGGCCAACCTCAGGCCCCATTCCCCACGTCAGGTTCCCACTGACTCCCGACTGCAGATCCAGCCTGGAGACGAGGTTGTCCAGATCAACGAGCAGGTGGTGGTGCGTGAGGAGAGGGACATGGTAGGAGGTGAAGGGGTCACCGAGTGGAACCCGGTTGATACCAGCCAGTGTTTCTGTCCCCCAGGTGGGATGGCCCCGTAAGAACATGGTGAGGGAACTGCTGCGGGAGCCAGCCGGACTCAGCTTAGTGCTGAAGAAGATCCCGATACCGGAGACCCCCCCACAGGTACCTTCCCCTGCCGCCCCCCGACCTGCCTTTCTCCATTGCTTTGTTCCTGGTTGTTCCCCAGACGCCCCCTCAGGTCCTGGACTCCCCGCACCAGAGGAGCCCATCACTGTCTCTGGCCCCACTGTCTCCCAGGTAACAGGCTCTGTCCAGGTGTGTCTTGGTGGTGGGCTCATCTCATCCCCCTTGCCCTCCCCAGGGCCCCATCTGAAGACGTCTTTGCCTTTGACCTGTCTTCAAACCCCAGTCCCGGACCCAGCCCTGCCTGGACAGGTAGTCTCAAAGCTCCATGGATGCCCCGGACAGACTTTCCCTCTCTCTCCTCCCTCCCTGACAGACTCTGCCTCCCTTGGCCCTGAGCCCCTGCCCATCCCCCCGGAACCCCCAGCCATACTCCCAGCAGGGGTAGCAGGGACTCCAGGGCTCCCTGAATCCCCTGACAAGGTAAGCTCAGGGGCTTAGCAAGGGGGTGGGTGATCCTTCTCTCACCCTTCTGCTGTCCTTTCAGAGTCCTGTTGGTCGGAAGAAATCAAAAGGTATGAGGTGCGCTGGACTAGGTGGGGGTTCCCTCACTGCCCAGCTTGTGCTGTGCTGCTACAGGCCTGGCGACCCGGCTGAGCCGCCGGCGGGTGTCATGCCGTGAGCTGGGCCGGCCGGACTGTGACGGCTGGCTCCTGTTGCGAAAGGCACCGGGCGGCTTCATGGGCCCGCGCTGGCGCCGCCGCTGGTTTGTGCTCAAGGGACACACGCTCTACTGGTACCGCCAGCCCCAGGTAAGACCCCATACACAAAAACAGGTAGGCAACCAACCTGACCCTCATGCTGTGATCCCCCCAGGATGAGAAGGCTGAGGGCCTCATCAATGTCTCCAACTATAGTCTGGAAAGTGGACATGATCAGAAGAAGAAATAGTTAAGTCTTGGGGTGTGATGGGCTGGGGGATAGGCTGAGTGATGCTCCTCCACTACCTGGCAGTGTGTTTCAGCTCACCCATGATGTGTACAAACCCTTCATCTTCGCTGCTGATACCCTGACAGATCTGAGCATGTGAGTGCCGCCTCCCTTAGCCCCTACTCTCAGAAACCCTGTGAGACCTGCTTGCTCTCCATAGGTGGGTGCGTCATCTCATTACCTGCATCTCCAAGTACCAGTCTCCAGGCCGGGCCCCCCCACCCCGAGAGGAAGGTAGGTGTCTCGCAGGGTTGAGTGGGAGGAACTCCCAAAAACCCACTGCTGCTCCTCACCCCAGACTGCTACAGTGAGACCGAAGCAGAGGACCCGGACGATGAGGCTGGGTCCCACTCAGCCTCGGTGAGTGGGGGGCTGCCGGGGGTAGGAGGTGGGAAACCCTCTGTGCTTTCCACCCTGCCTGCAGCCCAGCCCTGCTCAAGCTGGGAGTCCCCTCCATGGAGACACATCACCTGCAGCCACCCCCACACAGCGCAGCCCACGGACCTCCTTTGGCTCTCTGACAGGTGCTGGGCTGGAGTTGGGAGCTGGGCTGGGGGCACATCCTCATCCTGCTCTTCCCTCCCACAGACAGCAGTGAAGAGGCACTGGAAGGAATGGTACGGGGGCTGAGGCAGGGTGGCGTGTCCCTCCTAGGCCAGCCACAGCCCCTGACCCAGGAACAGTGGCGGAGCTCTTTCATGCGGCGCAACCGAGACCCTCAGCTCAATGAGCGAGTGCACCGTGTGCGGGCGCTACAGAGCACACTCAAGGTCAGCTGGGGGGCTCTGGGCACAGCAAGGGATCATGGTCCCTTAGCCCCTCCTCTCCACACAGGCAAAGCTGCAGGAGCTGCAGGTCCTAGAAGAAGTGCTGGGTGACCCTGAGCTGACAGGAGAGAAGTTCCGCCAGTGGAAGGAGCAGAACCGGGAGCTGTACTCAGAGGGCCTGGGGGCCTGGGGAGTGGCACAGGCTGAAGGCAGCTCCCACATCTTGACCTCTGACTCCACAGAACAGTCCCCCCACTCCCTGCCCTCTGACCCTGAAGAGCACTCCCATCTCTGCCCCCTGACCTCAGAGAGCAGCCTCCGACCTCCTGACCTCTGACCCTGGCCAGCACTCTAGCTCCTGACCTTTGACCCGAGGGCCACCTCAACCCCAGCTTCTGACGTGTCCAGGACAGAGCATCCCTGGATTCTGTTCAGGGTGGGAAGTAGTACTGCTAGTCATGGTCTCACCCCGAGCTGACCCCTCTGCCTGGGCTTTGTGCCACCCTCTCCCTTGCCAAAGAAGAAACTCTCCCCCCAAATCCTCCAACCTCTGGGGCCACAGCCCTGCCCCTCCAGTTCCTTGGCAGTTCTCCCCCAAACCAGGTCTGTACAGGTGTTCTTTATTTTACATGAGGGCTACTTTCCAACCAAATAAAGTCAATTTTTCTAAGAATGAGTCTACATGTAACTTTACTTCCATATTCG